GAGTCCAGAGCCCTTGTCCGGCTCTTTAGGCCCCTTTCTGGAAGTTTCTGTGGGGCATGGAGATCAGAGGGGAGAGGTCACAGCCTGCCCCGCTAGAACTGGGGTCTTCAGCCGCTCCCAAGGAAGGTGGTGGTGGGTGGGGTTGGAGAAAGGGGGCAGGCCTTACATGTGGGTGCAGAACTGGAAAAGGAGAAAGAAGAACGCCACCACCAGCAAGCCCACCAGGATGTGATGGAAGAGCCCGGGGCTGGAACCTGCTAGACAAACAGGACCCTTAACTCCCCTCTGATGGCCCAATGAAGGGTCTGGGGCTGCTCTCCTCCAGACCCTGGCGGGGAGGGAGGTCCCTTCTCAAGCTGGTTCATACCTGAGTTAATGAACACGATGGGTTTCTCTCCAATAAACTGGGCCACAGCCAGCAGCCTGGCTTGGTCTGAGTCCGGATAATCGAAGAAGTCAGGTCTGTCTAAGAAGCGCGGAGACTCTGTCCCCAGGGCTGACGCCGTGGCACGCTTGGGTCTGGGTGCTAGGACCCAAGCAAACTCTGTGACAACAGCCAAGCTGACCCCTGCCTTTATCTCTCGAGGCGGAAGCTGACTTGGGACCCTGTGAGACCACCCAGCCTTATTGCAGAGGCTGTGGAGGGTCTTGATTTCCCTCAGGGTCAGCTGGGTGCACCACGACAAGGCTCGCGGTTGTTGGGGGGTAGGTGGGACCAGCAGGATGGGAGAGAAGAGTGGAGAGAAAATGAGAGGGTGCAGGGTTGGCTTCCGAGTCCCTAAGTGGGCATCACACTTTATGCTCCCAGAGCTGCCTGCCTTCCTGCTGCTCCCAAGACAGCTTCTTACCAGTTTCTATGGCCCCTAGTGCAGCCAGCCACACCCACACCAGCACCCATGGCCACAGCCTCATGACTCCTATCATGAGGTGGGGGCTCTGTGATGTCACAGCCCAGAGCTGTTCTGATGGCACTTTGGGGTGAGGGGAGAAAGTGCTAGGAGCTGGGACCCCTCCCCCATCCCTCACTCTCATCAGAAGAGGAGAGGAGAAGAGAGGTTGGGACCAGTCTTCACCCCCTGGAATGTCGCTGATGATAAAACCATAATGGTGGCAGCCCCAGCATTTACAAAGAGGAGGGATGCGGCACGGCCATCTTGCTGAAAGCCCGAACTAAAGGAAGCTGTGTTTGGACAACAGGCACAATTTGGGGTGGTGGCACAGGGCCACACACCTCCGGTTACCCCTTGGATCAACCACAGGTAACATTTGTTTTATTTATTTTCATTTTTTTAATTTATTATTTTAATGTATTCTTTGGAACAGGTAACCTATGCATGTGGCACAAAATTCAAAAAATACAAAAGGATGTACGTTGAAAAGTAAGTCTTTCCTCTTCCTGCCCTGTCTCCCCATTTTTTTTTTTTTTTTTTTTTTTTGAGACAGGGTCTCACTCTGTTACCCAGGCTGGAGTGCAGTGGAGTGATTATAGCTTACTGCAGCCTTGACCTTCTGGGCTCAAGAGATCCTCCCACCATCACGAGGTCAGGAGATCGAGACCATCTTGGCTAAGAAGGTGAAACCCCATCTCTATTAAAAATACAAAAAACGGTGACTTCCTAAGGAAGCGCGGTTCCCAGGTAGAGGAGCGCATGTGAGCCAAGATCCCTAGGCCTGAGCCGTCTAGGTGTGTCCCAGGAACTGCAGGAAACGGTTGGGTGAGTCAGTGGTGGGCAGCGAGGGTGATAAGCCCCTTCGTGTCTTCGGGATGGTAAGTTTGGGGCACAGGTGAGTGAAGACCGATCTCGGCGCTCCCTCCCTCTCGGCTCGCACAGCTCGACTCCGCGCTCTCCTCGCCGGCCGCCGCCGCCCAGCCTGCGCCCGCCGTCCCCCCAGTGCCTGGGCACCTGTTGGAGGCAGAGGCAGGTGCAGGGGGCTGGGCAGGCCGGGGGCGATGGGCTCACTGGCTCACACGCCCTCTCCTAGCCAGGGGTGCTGCATGAGGGGCCGCAGGGGCGATCGCATGACCATCAACATCCAGGAGCACATGGCCATCAACGTGTGCCCCGGGCCCATCCGGCCCATCCGCCAGATCTCTGACTACTTCCCCCGGGGACCAGGACCTGAAGGGGGCGGCGGGGGCGGCGGGGAGGCCCCCGCCCATCTGGTCCCCCTGGCTCTGGCCCCCCCTGCAGCCCTCCTTGGGGCCACCACGCCTGAGGATGGTGCGGAGGTGGACAGCTATGACTCGGATGATGCCAGTGAGTCTGGGGGCTTGGAGGCCCCATGTGCTACCGACCCATGCTGCCTTTCCTCTCTCTCCAGCCGCCCTAGGCACGCTGGAGTTTGACCTTCTCTACGACCGGGCCTCCTGCACTCTGCACTGTAGCATCCTCAGGGCCAAGGTGGGCACTCCCTGCCACCCAAGCCCGGGCCCCCTCTAGCCCTCTCCCCTGCCCTCCTCTCCAGGGCCTCAAGCCCATGGATTTCAATGGCCTCGCCGACCCCTACGTCAAGCTGCACTTGCTGCCTGGAGCCTGTAAGGTAACAGCCTCCTCTCGCCCCGCCCGGCCCAGGGTATTGAGAACCTTTCATCCCCACATCCCAGGCCAATAAGCTAAAAACGAAGACTCAGAGGAACACACTGAATCCCGTGTGGAATGAGGACCTGACTTACAGCGGGATCACAGATGACGACATCACGCACAAGGTGCTCAGGTGAGGGCCCCCCTCCCCACCACCCAGCAGCACCAGGGGCCCTGACACTGCAGTTCCCGACCAGGATCGCCGTCTGTGATGAGGACAAGCTGAGTCACAATGAGTTTATTGGGGAGATCCGCGTGCCCCTCCGCCGCCTCAAGCCTTCGCAGAAGAAGCATTTTAACATCTGCCTCGAGCGCCAGGTCCCGGTCTGTGTGGGGGCTGCAGGGGCGCCAGGGGAAGGCTTCCAGAACCTTCTCTTTGCCCCCTCAGCTGGCGTCCCCCTCTTCCATGTCAGCGGCGCTGAGGGGCATCTCCTGTTATCTGAAGGAGGTGAGGCACCTCATGGGGATGGGGATGCATGTGCCCAGGCTGACCCTGAGTCTGTGCCCCGCAGTTGGAGCAGGCGGAGCAGGGGCAGGGGCTGCTGGAGGAGCGTGGCCGCATCCTGCTGAGTCTCAGCTACAGCTCGCGGCGCCGGGGACTGCTGGTAGGCATCTTGCGCTGCGCCCATCTGGCTGCCATGGACGTCAACGGTTACTCGGACCCCTACGTCAAGACGTGAGCCCTTGCTCTGACCCTCTCCTCCCCAGCCTCAGTTCGTCTCCCTCCACCCCACCCCCAGGTACCTGAGGCCCGATGTGGACAAGAAATCCAAGCATAAGACGTGTGTGAAGAAGAAGACTCTCAACCCAGAATTTAACGAGGTACCCAGGAGGGGACGGGACATGGAGGGAGGGCTCACGAACGGGTGGCCGGCCTTGTCCCTAGGAGTTTTTCTACGAGATAGAGCTCTCCACTCTGGCCACCAAGACCCTGGAAGTCACCGTCTGGGACTATGACATTGGCAAATCCAATGACTTCATTGGTGAGGGAGGAGCTGGCTGCGGGTGTTGAGGGGGTGGCCCTGACCCTGCCCACCTGCTCCCCAGGTGGCGTGTCCCTGGGGCCAGGTGCCCGAGGCGAGGCTCGGAAGCACTGGAGTGACTGCCTGCAGCAGCCGGACGCAGCCCTGGAGCGCTGGCACACCCTGACCAGTGAGCTGCCCCCTGCGGCCGGGGCTCTGTCCTCAGCCTGAGTGGACAGCAGTGTCCCGGCACAGGCCCATCGAGCCGGGTCCAGTACCCAACCTTCGCACGAGTGTGTTGCACGTTTACACAGGGTGGGCTGCCCCCACCCTGCACTACCTATTTTTGTGAGTCTCCGTGACCCGGGTCTGTCTGCTCATGAGGGGCTGCGGAGTTCTATATTCACATATGCAAACCTCCTGCCTGACTCGCTAGTCCCTGCAAATATGCAAACCCCCCATCATCTGCACACCCGGGCAGTGCTCAGAGCCCGGCCCCAGGCCCCCGCGCTCCTCACTCCTGCCTCTCCACGCTGCCCCGTCCCTCTCCCCCAACAGGGAGGAGGTCGGATTAGGGGAGGTTCAGAGGAGGAGAATGTCTCAAAAAAAAAGGACAAAAAACAAACCCAGAGCCACTCCTTTAATACAGAAACTTCATTGAAAAAACCTAGCCCTGTACAGCTGCCCTTTTAAAGAGGTGGCCATTGCAGGGTCTCTGCCTCCCCAGCAGGTGGCAGATGCTCCCGGCCACTCGTTTAAATAACTGTCCCCTGGAGGGGGCCGGGGTTTGAAGGCAGGGCCCCTGCCACCCTCCTGGGGGACACCCGTGCATGTTTACGCCTTTTCTGGTTGTGTCAGTGGCCGGAGCATGGCAGCTGGGCATCAATAAACACCTCCGAGGAAGCTGGACTCGTGTGTGCTGGCACGGGGAGGGC